TAAATTTAAATAGCTGCAGGTGACTGGTAACTGCCATGCTGGGCAGCATAGAGCTGACATTTATGTTTTTCCTTTTTAGGTACATGGTGATCCCTGTTTTTGGTTTTACTGTCTCTTGAATTTAAGTCCATCTGAATGTTGGTTTTAGCAATGACGTGAGAACTTCGGAGCTTGCTTCCTCATGGACGACTACTCAGCTGATAAGGAAACACAGCTAAACTTGACTATTTATAACTGTATTTATACAGTAATAAGCCTATCTTTGGATGGCAGAGAGTATATTTATAGTGAAATATTTTGGGGAAAAGTTACTGAGAAGTTGTCTTTTTGAACAGGAATATATTAAATATAGCATGATGCTATAATTTTATTCTGTCCTTCATATGTAACATGCTTTAGTACATGGATGATTCTTTTTTTATATGAGTTATTTGTAGCTGCCTAATATTTCTTGAAAGAGTGAGCATTTCTTTTGTACCCTCGGAAAGTTTCATGCTAGTGCGAAACGCATTGCTATTGTTCTTTCAGAGCCGGGGCCATCCAGTCTTGGCAGCATGCTCATGCCTGTCCAGGAGACTGCCTGGGAAGAGCTCATCCGCACTGGCCAGATGACACCTTTTGGTACCCAGATCCCTCAGAAACAGGAGAAAAAGCCCAGAAAAATCATGCTTAATGAAGCATCAGGCTTCGAAAAGTATTTGGCAGATCAAGCAAAACTGTCTTTTGAAAGGAAGAAGCAAGGTTGTAATAAAAGAGCAGCTAGAAAAGCTCCAGCCCCAGTCACGCCTCCAGCCCCAGTGCAAAATAAAAACAAACCAAACAAGAAAGCCAGAGTTCTGTCCAAAAAAGAGGAGCGTTTGAAAAAGCACATCAAGAAACTCCAGAAGAGGGCTTTGCAGTTCCAGGGGAAAGTGGGATTGCCAAAGGCAAGGAGACCTTGGGAGTCAGACATGAGGCCAGAGGCAGAGGGAGACTCTGAGGGTGAAGAGTCTGAGTATTTCCCCACAGAGGAGGAGGAAGAGGAGGAAGATGACGAGGTGGAGGGGGCAGAGGCGGACCTGTCTGGAGATGGTACTGACTATGAGCTGAAGCCTCTGCCCAAGGGCGGGAAACGGCAGAAGAAAGTGCCAGTGCAGGAGATTGATGATGACTTTTTCCCAAGTTCTGGGGAAGAAGCTGAAGCTGCTTCTGTAGGAGAAGGAGGAGGAGGAGGTCGGAAAGTGGGAAGATACCGAGATGATGGAGATGAAGATTATTATAAGCAGCGGTTAAGGTCGGTCTGTGGGGATTATAAATACATTGTACCTAGGACTAATAATACCTTTTTTCCGTTTTAGTCCCAAGATGCCTCGAACACTAAGTTTACATGAAATAACTGACCTTTTAGAGACAGATGACAGCATAGAAGCAAGTGCTATAGTGATACAACCACCTGAAAATGCTACAGCACCTGTTTCTGATGAGGAATCAGGAGATGAAGAAGGTGGAACAATAAATAATCTGCCAGGTTCTTTGTTGCACACAGCTGCGTATCTTATTCAAGATGGCTCTGATGCTGAGTCTGACTCAGATGATCCCTCATACGCACCTAAAGATGACTCTCCTGATGAAGTTCCATCTACGTTTACTGTGCAGCAACCTCCACCATCAAGGAGGAGGAAAATGACAAAAATTCTTTGCAAATGGAAAAAAGCCGACCTAACTGTACAACCCGTAGCAGGTAGAGTTACAGCACCACCAAACGATTTCTTCACCGTAATGAGAACTCCCACAGAAATTCTTGAACTTTTTCTTGATGACGAGGTCATTGAACTCATTGTCAAGTACTCCAACTTATATGCTTGCAGTAAAGGTGTACATCTTGGCTTGACTAGCTCTGAATTCAAATGTTTTCTGGGAATTATTTTTCTGAGTGGTTATGTCTCAGTTCCTAGAAGGCGTATGTTTTGGGAACAAAGAACAGATGTGCATAATGTACTGGTTAGTGCTGCCATGAGACGTGACCGGTTTGAAACTATATTTTCTAATTTGCATGTTGCTGACAATGCAAATTTGGATCCAGTGGACAAATTTTCCAAATTGCGACCTCTCATAAGCAAACTTAATGAGAGATGCATGAAATTTGTTCCAAATGAAACATATTTCAGCTTTGATGAATTCATGGTTCCTTATTTTGGTCGTCACGGGTGCAAACAATTTATTCGGGGAAAGCCCATTCGGTTTGGCTATAAGTTTTGGTGTGGTGCCACCTGTCTGGGCTACATTTGCTGGTTTCAGCCGTATCAGGGTAAAAACCCAAATACTAAACATGAGGAATATGGTGTCGGTGCGTCACTTGTCCTTCAGTTTAGTGAGGCACTTACAGAGGCACACCCTGGACAATACCATTTTGTATTCAATAACTTTTTCACCAGTATTGCACTTCTTGATAAGCTCAGTTCAATGGGACATCAGGCAACAGGTACAGTGAGAAAGGATCACATTGACAGAGTTCCACTGGAATCAGATGTAGCTTTAAAGAAAAAAGAAAGAGGCACATTTGATTATCGAATTGATGGCAAAGGCAATATTGTCTGCAGATGGAATGATAACAGTGTTGTCACTGTTGCCTCATCTGGTGCTGGTATCCATCCCCTGTGTCTTGTCAGTCGTTACTCCCAGAAACTGAAAAAGAAGATACAAGTTCAGCAGCCAAACATGATCAAAGTGTATAACCAGTTCATGGGAGGCGTAGACAGAGCTGATGAAAACATTGATAAGTATCGGGCATCAATCCGTGGAAAGAAATGGTATTCAAGCCCTCTTTTGTTCTGTTTCGAACTGGTCTTACAAAATGCTTGGCAATTGCATAAAACATATGATGAGAAACCAGTGGATTTTCTGGAGTTTCGTCGACGTGTGGTATGCCATTATCTGGAGACCCATGGTCATCCTCCAGAACCTGGCCAAAAAGGAAGACCTCAGAAGCGTAACATTGACTCACGTTATGATGGCATAAATCATGTGATAGTCAAACAGGGAAAGCAAACGCGATGCGCTGAATGTCATAAGAACACAACTTTTCGATGTGAAAAATGTGATGTTGCCTTACATGTGAAGTGTTCCGTTGAATATCACACTGAATAGCAGGTGTCACCACCTCCTGAGATAAGAAACATAGTTTTATACATTATGTACAGTGTAGCAGTGGTTTTGCCTAGTGTTCCAATTTTGGAACGTCACATAACAATGGAACATAATAAATTTTTTTTTCTCTTCAAATTTTTGTTCCTTGAATTTTTCTAGGTAACATATATGAATTTCATGCAAAAATTCAAAAAATTGTAACCTCAGACATAAATGGGTTAAAGATGTTTTCTTAGAGAGCACATTGCCTTCTTTTAAAT